AGCCTGGCCAGCAATTTTTTTTTCTTTTTTTGTTTTTTTTTTTTTTTAGGCAGGGTCTCACTCAGTCGCCCAGGATGGAGTGCAATGGCGCGATCTCGGCTTACCGCAACCTTCACCTCCCGGCCTCAAGCGATTCTCCCACCTCAGCCTCCCGAGTAGCTGGGACTACAGGCGCGGGCCACCATGCTCCACTATTTATTTTATTTTATTTTATTTTTGTGGAGACGTGGGTCTCGCTATGTACTCAGGCTGGTCTGGAACTCCTGGGCTCAAGTGATCCTCCTGCCTTGGGCTCCCAAAGCGCTGAGATTACAGGCGTGAGCCACCGCGCCCGGCCTAGCCAGCAATTTTTAATACGACTTAGGCTTGAATCTTGAACTCACTAAAAGCCCCCAGCTTGGGAAAACACCTGGGGTTTCCATGGGAGTGAGGTAAAGGGCGGCTGTGAAAGAACAAAGGCTGTGCGTCCGCGTTCAGAGCCGCTGGGTCCGCCGGGCTCGCTGGGGGCCGGGGCCGCGGTGTCCTGGGTGGCGGGGCTCCGGGAATGTGACTCAGCCACCGCGGCCCCGCGATCCGCTCCCGGGCCAGCGCCTCAGTCGGTGCCGAGGAGGGCGGCGCCGAGACGGGCGCGTCAGCCTGGGAGGAGCGGGAAAAGGGTCGCAGCGCCTGAGGCCCGGCCGCCGCCCGAGTGGATGAGCGAGCGAGCGACTTGTGAAACACGCCGCGGCCCGGTCACCAACCAGGACCGGGATCACGTGGCTCCCAGGGCTGGGTGAAGAAGCCGCCCGGACCGAGCGCGCCGGAGAGGAGGGGCGCCTGGGGACAGAAGGCGACGTCCCCTGAAGTTTGTGTCAGCCAGGGCCCGCCCCCTCGCGCTTATGTAATAGGGGCGCGCTGCCATTGGCCCGCGCGACCAGCCAGGGCGCAGGCGTGCGAGCGGGGTGGGGGCCAGAAGGAGGCAGCCGCAGAAAGGCACATGGGCGGGGCTGCGAGGAGCAGGCGGGGCGGGGGCGCCGAGGAGAGCGGCGCGGCGTGCGCGGGCACGAGGCGTAGTGGTCTCCCCTAAGGCTGAGGCGGCGGCGGGCGCGCGGCGGCGGCGGGCGTGCGAGGCTGTTGTGCTCCCGGCTCTCGTGTTTCCCCTCCTGAGCGGGTGGAGGAGGCCCAAGCGGTGCTGGGCGCGCTCCCCCTTCCTTTCCCTCCGGCGTCCTCTCCCGGCCCTCTCGCGCTGCACTGTCTCTCCGACGCAAGACTGTCCCGGCCCGGGTGAGCGGCAGCGGGGGCGGTGCTGACGCCGCACTCGTTTCTTCCACTACTTCCCTCTTTGCAGCCCCCTCGGAAAACCACACTGAGAGTTGCATTAAAAACCAGCATGTAGGTATTTGTAAGTGACTTTTTCCCTCCAGTTGTGTGTTTGTTTATTTATTTTTGAGACCAGAGTCTCACTGTCGCCCAGGCTGCAGTGCAGTGGTGCCATCACGCGTCACTGCAACCTCTGCCTCCCGGATTCAAGCAATTCTCCACCTCAGCCTCCCAAGTAGCTGGAATTACAGGTGCCTACCACCATGCCTGCCTAATTTTTTTTAGCCACTCTAATGCTTCACCTTCTGTTTTTAGATATGGCTCGTGGACAGCAGAAAATTCAGTCTCAGCAGAAAAATGCCAAAAAGCAAGCTGGACAAAAGAAGAAACAAGGACATGACCAAAAGGCTGCTGCCAAAGCTGCCTTAATATATACCTGCACTGTCTGTAGGGTAAGGGGAATTGAATTGAAAGATACAGCTCTGTCTAGCTCTCTTTTGCACAATTTTTTGTTAGACACAAATGCCAGACCCTAAGACCTTCAAGCAGCACTTTGAGAGCAAGCATCCTAAGACTCCACTTCCTCCAGAATTAGCTGATGTTCAGGCATAAGGTTGTTTACAGGTAACTCACCTCTTTTTCTATTGGTTTGTTAACATTCATTGAAAATTTTGCTTATGTTTTATAGGTGAATTCATGACACCTTTGACTCTTCTACTGTCTCAGACCTTAGGTAACATACCTGCAGCTGCTTTTCTAACAAACTGTTGATCAGCAAAAATAAAGGGGCTACAGAAACACTCATTTTTATGCTGTTCCCTCTTGGGCTTCATGCAAAGACAATTCTGTGTAAATGTACAGTTGACTCTGATTTGGAAATATGAAAATCAGTCCATCCTTGTTATAAAAAATTTTTTTACAATTGTAATTATATTGATGTTCATATTGTGTAAAATAACTCATTTAATAAAATAGTACTTTGATTTACGACATCACAGGATAAATGGTTTTAGAAATTCTGTTCTAACTTTCCACATTATTTGCCTTATAAAAATCTAATGAATTCATCAGCTAGAATTGCAAGTGCAATTCTTATATCCCTTTCTCTGCTCAGTGGCAGGTTCCTCAGTTAAACTAGAGCAGACTGATTCATTAAAATTGTGCATACGATTTTATGGGCAGCTGATGATCTAGGTGAAAAATGACTTATCTGCTGCCTTAGTATATTGCGGTTATGTGTCATTGTACCCCTCTGATCATTTCCTGTGTTTGAGTTGGAATATTTAAAATTGCAGTATGACCTGGCTCTAACTGCCAGTCAGGTGTACCCTGTAGATAACTGATAGCTTCCTAAAAGCGGTTGGATTGTCAGTGAGCCCTTGTGAAAGGTTAGGTTCTAATGTATATGCCGTAATGAAATAATCATTAAGCCTATTGTTTAATGCAAAATATGGAACAAATGTGAACTGGTAAAGGTCGATCTTGATACTATATTCTTTGAAAATTCTTGAAGTTCTTTAATTTGAAATTGAAACATTAATTTTTGAGGTTTTTGGAAGTTACTATTTGGCCATTTTTACAAATGGATTTTGCATTAACAGGAAGATTGGAATGACTTGTGGCTGGATTAATTCCCAGAACCCTCTCCCTCCTTTCTTTTCTAAGTGAGTTGTTGATTTTAGGAGTTTGCTTTGTGCTGTTACCTAAAATCAGAGACTGGTGTACAGTATGACTTCCATCTGAACTTGAAAAGTATTAAAATGGGTCAATATTCACATTCTTTTAGATCTCAGGATGGGAAAATGGGTTTGTTCAGATGGATATGGTAAATCTTACCCAATTAAGGAAGGCTAATTTTAGAGTTCTTCTAATTTGCTTGTGTCAACTCTTAACTTGTAAAACTGCTGTTAACTCGGTTTAAATTTTTAAATTAATATAATAGAAAGAACACTAAAATACTTACTGGTAACTGCTTAGAGCCATTTATCTGATCCTGTGGATTACAGAATGCATTCCCTCTTCTGCTGTAGCTTATCATTGCTTTGTTTTGTAGCTCTGCATATTTTGCCCACCTTGTCTTCCCTGTAAGTTTAAGACGTTTCCAAGGAAAAGCTTCAGGGCTGATAGTTTCTTAGCAATTCCTATTCTTATGCCCTTACTTTAAAATAGTCCTTTTATTTTGTGTATTTTATTTCCTAAGTTTCAGATGTAATATCTGTTGTTTCCTAACATGTCGATTACCAGAACGTTAGAATTTTACCTAATTTCTTGTGGATATTGCAGAAGTTCTGGTTAAATCACAACTTAAAAGTTTTTAAAAGTGCTTTGAGCATATGTATATGTTTAGTGACAAATCATATAAAACCATTCACAAGTTTTGGTTTTTTTTTTTTCGTTTGTTTTAGTGACTAATTCAGGATGAAAGTTTTTTTGTTCTTGTATTTAACCCTTTTTTATAAGCAGCTGAAGACACCATATTTAACACTATATCTCAGTGATAGGGAAATAGCTGCATTGATCTTACATGAGCATAATCATCCTTATACTTCATGAGGGGATTATTAGTACAATCCCCATTTTACTGTGTTTGAGTTAAAAACCAAACATCCCTGTAATTTAATTTGAAGATTCTTTAACAGATTGCAGCAAAGTTCATTATAAAACTGTTATGGTGTCTTCAAAGACTTGATAAAATAACACTGAGAGAGAATTGGTCCATTTGTATGCTGTATTTCTATTACTTGCCAAAAGGAATGGGGTTAAGATTAAACTTGTTTCCATTCTCTTCACATGGATATTCATCCCCATGTTTAACTGACACACTGGGGGCTCAGTTGTGTGCTGTAATGTCTTATTAAAGAAGATATTAAAGAAAACTAAACTAGTCTAATTTCTTCTACATTTTAAG